CACCATCTTGTTAAATTTGACCTAAAAACGGTAACAGCCTAGGGGTTTCAGGGACAGACAGAAAATCTTACTCGGGACTGTGAGGTCCTACTTCTACACACTGTCCAGGAGTGAACCAGGAATTGAGAAAGTAGGAAGGAGGTGTCCCAGACCCCAAGCTAGGAATGGGGAGGGAAATGGAGGAATCCCAAATGCCTTAAGGACGGCCTACATACTAAGGAAAATTTTTTTCTAACTCCTGGTTGCAGCTGAGGGGAGCGGCTGAGGGCGGGGACAGGGGTGCGGCGGACCCACTGCTCCCATTACCCGACCAGCGCCTCCCTTCCTCCTTGGATGGGTGCCCCTGTCTTGCTAAGAACTGCCTGTTTACACAACTGCTTTCCTTGTGAAAATTTAAAGGCTCCTATTCCCAGTTGTTCTATCCTTGTAGGTTAAAGATTATGTCAAAAACTATATTGCATTATCTCTTTCCTTCTCCTTCCCATTAAGACGGAAAAAACATCCGGGAGAGCCGGTCCGTTTCTCAGGCAGACTAGGCCATTAGGTGCCTCGGAGAAAGGACCCAAGGCTGCTCCGTCCTTCACAGACACAGTCCAATCAGAGTTTCCCAGGCACATCGATGCACCGCCTCCTTCGAGAAACAAGGTAACTTTCGGGTTCTGGTTGTCTCCAAAGTCATCCGACCAATCTCGCACCGCCCAGAGCGGGCCCTTCCTGTCAATTACCTACTGAAGGGCAGGCGGCCAGCATCGCCATGGAGACCAACACCCTTCCCACCACCACTCCCCCTTTCTCTCAGGGCCCCTGTCCCCTCCAGTGAATCCCAGAAGACTCTGGAGAGTTCTGAGCAGAGGGCGGCACCCTGCCCTCTGATTGGTCCAAGGAAGGCTGGGGGGCAGGACGGGAGGCGAAACCCCTGGAATATTCCCGACCTGGCAGCCTCATCGAGCTTGGTGATTGGCTCAGAAGGGGAAAGGCGGGTCTCCACGACGACTTATAAAAGCCGAGGGGCGCGCGGTCCGGAAAACGGCCAGCCTGAGGAGCTGCTGCGAGGGTCCGCTTCGTCTTTCGAGAGTGACTCCCGCGGTCCCAAGGCTTTCCAGAGCGAACCTGTGCGGCTGCAGGCACCGGCGTGTTGAGTTTCCGGCGTTCCGAAGGACTGAGCTCTTGTCGCGGATCCCGTCCGCCGTTTCCAGCCCCCAGTCTCAGAGCGGAGCCCACAGAGCAGGGCACCGGCATGGCCAAAGCCGCGGCGATCGGCATCGACCTGGGCACCACCTACTCCTGCGTGGGGGTGTTCCAACACGGCAAGGTGGAGATCATCGCCAACGACCAGGGCAACCGCACCACCCCCAGCTACGTGGCCTTCACGGACACCGAGCGGCTCATCGGGGATGCGGCCAAGAACCAGGTGGCGCTGAACCCGCAGAACACCGTGTTTGACGCGAAGCGGCTGATCGGCCGCAAGTTCGGCGACCCGGTGGTGCAGTCGGACATGAAGCACTGGCCTTTCCAGGTGATCAACGACGGAGACAAGCCCAAGGTGCAGGTGAGCTACAAGGGGGAGACCAAGGCATTCTACCCCGAGGAGATCTCGTCCATGGTGCTGACCAAGATGAAGGAGATCGCCGAGGCGTACCTGGGCTACCCGGTGACCAACGCGGTGATCACCGTGCCGGCCTACTTCAACGACTCGCAGCGCCAGGCCACCAAGGATGCGGGTGTGATCGCGGGGCTCAACGTGCTGCGGATCATCAACGAGCCCACGGCCGCCGCCATCGCCTACGGCCTGGACAGAACGGGCAAGGGGGAGCGCAACGTGCTCATCTTTGACCTGGGCGGGGGCACCTTCGACGTGTCCATCCTGACGATCGACGACGGCATCTTCGAGGTGAAGGCCACGGCCGGGGACACCCACCTGGGTGGGGAGGACTTTGACAACAGGCTGGTGAACCACTTCGTGGAGGAGTTCAAGAGAAAACACAAGAAGGACATCAGCCAGAACAAGCGAGCCGTGAGGCGGCTGCGCACCGCCTGCGAGAGGGCCAAGAGGACCCTGTCGTCCAGCACCCAGGCCAGCCTGGAGATCGACTCCCTGTTTGAGGGCATCGACTTCTACACGTCCATCACCAGGGCGAGGTTCGAGGAGCTGTGCTCCGACCTGTTCCGAAGCACCCTGGAGCCCGTGGAGAAGGCTCTGCGCGACGCCAAGCTGGACAAGGCCCAGATTCACGACCTGGTCCTGGTCGGGGGCTCCACCCGCATCCCCAAGGTGCAGAAGCTGCTGCAGGACTTCTTCAACGGGCGCGACCTGAACAAGAGCATCAACCCCGACGAGGCTGTGGCCTACGGGGCGGCGGTGCAGGCGGCCATCCTGATGGGGGACAAGTCCGAGAACGTGCAGGACCTGCTGCTGCTGGACGTGGCTCCCCTGTCGCTGGGGCTGGAGACGGCCGGAGGCGTGATGACTGCCCTGATCAAGCGCAACTCCACCATCCCCACCAAGCAGACGCAGATCTTCACCACCTACTCCGACAACCAACCCGGGGTGCTGATCCAGGTGTACGAGGGCGAGAGGGCCATGACGAAAGACAACAATCTGTTGGGGCGCTTCGAGCTGAGCGGCATCCCTCCGGCCCCCAGGGGCGTGCCCCAGATCGAGGTGACCTTCGACATCGATGCCAACGGCATCCTGAACGTCACGGCCACGGACAAGAGCACCGGCAAGGCCAACAAGATCACCATCACCAACGACAAGGGCCGCCTGAGCAAGGAGGAGATCGAGCGCATGGTGCAGGAGGCGGAGAAGTACAAAGCGGAGGACGAGGTGCAGCGCGAGAGGGTGTCAGCCAAGAACGCCCTGGAGTCCTACGCCTTCAACATGAAGAGCGCCGTGGAGGATGAGGGGCTCAAGGGCAAGATCAGCGAGGCGGACAAGAAGAAGGTTCTGGACAAGTGTCAAGAGGTCATCTCGTGGCTGGACGCCAACACCTTGGCCGAGAAGGACGAGTTTGAGCACAAGAGGAAGGAGCTGGAGCAGGTGTGTAACCCCATCATCAGCGGACTGTACCAGGGTGCCGGTGGTCCCGGGCCTGGGGGCTTCGGGGCTCAGGGTCCCAAGGGAGGGTCTGGGTCAGGCCCTACCATTGAGGAGGTGGATTAGGGGCCTTTGTTCTTTAGTATGTTTGTCTTTGAGGTGGACTGTTGGGACTCAAGGACTTTGCTGCTGTTTTCCTATGTCATTTCTGCTTCAGCTCTTTGCTGCTTCACTTCTTTGTAAAGTTAAGTTGTAACCTGATGGTAATTAGCTGGCTTCATTATTTTTGTAGTACAACCGATATGTTCATTAGAATTCTTTGCATTTAATGTTGATACTGTAAGGGTGTTTCGTTCCCTTTAAATGAATCAACACTGCCACCTTCTGTACGAGTTTTTTTTTTTTTTTTTTTTTTTTTTTTTTTGCTTGGCGAAAACACTACAAAGGCTGGGAATGTATGTTTTTATAATTTGTTTATTTAAATATGAAAAATAAAATGTTAAACTTTTTCTTGTCTGTTAATATGTGAAGATAATGGAT